GCTATGTTGCCCAGGCTGGTCTCCAACTCCTGGCCTCCAGGGATCCTCCCACTTCGGCCTCCCAAAGTGCTGGGCTTACAGGTATGAGCCACCGCGCCCGACCGATAAACATTTTTGCTAACAGATTTAAACTAGCGTCTCCTGTACCTTTTTTCTACACACCTCGACCCCAGGGCTGCAGTTCTGCCTGCCTGAGGTCGGATGCGGTCGGCTGCAGGGCAGGGCTCCGGGCTGAAGCGCAGCGATTCCCGCCGCCGTGAGGGGGCGCTCTGCGGGCCTCGGCCTCGGCCCTTCCGGACGCCCGCACAGGTCGCCGGACCCAGAGAGTCGGCCCTTAATAGCCCCCTCCTGGAAGCGCTAGGTCCCGAAACTGGCCTTCCCCCGGGGCCCATCTCCCGGCTAATGTTTAACCCGGCCACACTCCACATTATCCACACTCAGGAGACCGGGGTGAGGTGAGGGTGGAGGCTGGGGGAGGTCACCTCCAAATCGCCAACTTCCGAGCCTTTGCTCCAGGCAAACGGCCTTCCTACATCCCTTCCAGGTATCAACCTACAGCTCCTGCGCACCTACTATGTGCCCATTTCCACAACAGGTCATGAGCACCTAATATGTGTTCATTAGACCAAAACATGAGCATCCATTACGAGTCCACACCTACTATGTGTGCATTCACCCACAACGTCCTGAGCACCTACTATGTGTGCATTCTCTTAAAATGCAATGAGCATCGATTGTGTGTCCACATAACCCATGAGCACCTGCTATGTGTCCATCTGGGCACCAGCCCATGAGCACCTACTATGTGTGCATTCTCTTAAAATGCAATGAGCATCGATTGTGTGTCCACATAACCCATGAGCACCTGCTATGTGTCCATCTGGGCACCAGCCCAGGAGCACCTACTATGTGCCAAGCCTTGTGCCTGCCATGGATGCCTTGTGATCAAGAGCCACGTGCTTCGGGCTCTGGCGGGGACCGCAGCATCAAATGCACGAATGAAGACGGACTTAAAACCAGCGTCAGATGCCTCACCTCTAGGGGATGCTGATTCTGGGATGCCTTTTTCGTCTCCTAGGCTCCTCAAGGCCAACTGCGCTGGGAAGAGGGGGTGTCCAACAGCAGGAGGGCTGTTTTTTTGAACTACAATTTGCCAGCATACAGCAGAGCAGCAAGAAGATAACAGGGCGGGGGGCACGGGATTAGCCCAAACAAAACACACTCAAGAACGCGAGTCTGTGGTTCAACACGAGGCAGAAAACAGCTGGGCCGGGTGCGGGGCTTCTCCCTCGCGTGTATCCGCTCACTGCACTCGCTGCCCTGGCCGCGGGCGCCGCGCAGGGTGCTGATGTCCAGGAGGGATCTAGACCTCCCGCGGCGCTCGGGCTAGTGGACGCAGGTGGTCCCAAATGCTGGGACCAAGCTAGGAACCAAGCGGAAGCTCGGATTGCTCGGCATCGGGCCTCGTCGTTATTCTACCGTGAGGGAAACTGAGACCGAGGGCACGGCAGGGAGTCGCCCGCCGTCTCACCAGCGTGAGGGGTTGCGCCGGGCCCCGAAAACTGGTTTGCGCCGCCCGGCATCGGGATCCGGGACCTCTGCCCGCCGGGCGCTGCCTGCGCGTTCCTGGAACTGGGCTGGGCGGAGAAATCAGGGCCCGCAGAGAGGCATTCCTGCCGCCTTCCCCGCCGCCCGGGGCCGCAGGGGGGCCTGGCCAAGGTGACCCCGCGGGAGGAGGCGAGGGGTCCCCGCATAAATATTTACTTCCTTCCTCCCCGTCCAGGCTTCCAGCACAGAGGAGCTTCGGGGAGGCTGGATTGCGCCTGTGTCTAAAAATAAACAGGTAGCAGGACGATAGACACACAGATAGACAGAAGTGCCACAGCACAGCTCCTGTCCTTCCCCAGGTTCCTGCGTGAAGACCAGCTGGGAGCCCACTGCCTGCTGCCACCTCCAACTCCGGCCCCCTCACCATGCACTCCCTGGACGAGCCGCTCGACCTGAAGCTGAGTATCACCAAGCTCCGGGCGGCAAGAGAGAAGCGGGAGAGGACGCTGGGTGTGGTCCGGCCCCGTGCTCTGCACAGGGAGCTGGGCCTGGTGGATGACAGCCCCACACCTGGCTCTCCAGGCTCCCCGCCCTCAGGTACTGGCCCTGGGCAGGGCAGGGGGACTTAGCCAGCACACCCTGAACTGTGCCTCTCCCTCAGGCTTCCTGCTGAACTCCAAGTTCCCCGAGAAGGTGGAGGGACGCTTTTCAGCAGCCCCTCTCGTGGACCTCAGCCTGTCACCACCATCTGGGCTGGACTCCCCCAATGGCAGCAGCTCGCTGTCCCCCGAGCGCCAGGGCAACGGGGACCTGCCTCCAGTGCCCAGTGCCTCGGTAAGGAGGGGTGAGAGTTCCGGAGAGAGGGGGGACCTTGACTAGCCCTCCCCTCGCACCCCAGGACTTCCAGCCACTGCGCTATTTGGATGGTGTCCCCAGCTCCTTCCAGTTCTTCCTGCCCCTCGGCTCCGGGGGGGCCCTGCACCTGCCTGCCTCCTCCTTCCTTACCCCTCCCAAGGACAAGTGCCTCTCGCCAGACCTGCCCCTGCCCAAGCAGCTGGTGTGTCGCTGGGCCAAGGTGAGTGGGGGCCAGCAAGAGTAGTGTGGAGTCATGGGCTCAGAACACTTCCCATCCTCCGCAGTGTAACCAGCTCTTTGAGCTCCTGCAAGACCTGGTGGACCATGTCAACGATTACCATGTCAAGCCCGAGAAGGATGCGGGGTACTGCTGCCACTGGGAGGGCTGCGCCCGCCATGGCCGAGGTTTCAACGCCAGGTGAGGTGGGGGAGAGAGGGGTAGAGGGAGGACTGAGCCGTGCCCCCCGCCCTCCCTGGAGCAGGTACAAGATGCTCATCCACATCCGCACACACACCAACGAGAAGCCACACCGCTGTCCGACCTGCAGCAAGAGCTTCTCCCGCCTGGAGAACCTGAAGATCCACAACCGGTCGCACACAGGTAAGAGGCCGGGGCCGGGCGGCTTGGCCCATTCATGGCGGCACTGCACTGCACCACCCTGCAGGTGAGAAGCCCTACGTCTGCCCCTACGAGGGCTGCAACAAGCGCTATTCCAACTCCAGTGACCGCTTTAAGCACACGCGCACCCACTATGTGGACAAGCCCTACTACTGCAAGATGCCCGGCTGCCACAAGCGCTACACGGACCCCAGCTCACTGCGCAAGCACATCAAGGCCCATGGCCACTTTGTGTCCCACGAGCAGCAAGAGCTCCTGCAGCTGCGCCCACCCCCCAAGCCGCCACTGCCCGCCCCCGACGGCGGCCCCTATGTCAGTGGGGCCCAGATCATCATCCCCAACCCAGCTGCCCTCTTTGGAGGCCCTGGCCTGCCCGGCTTACCCCTACCCCTGGCCCCCGGCCCCCTTGACCTCAGTGCCCTGGCCTGTGGCAACGGTGGGGGCAGTGGGGGTGGGGGGGGCATGGGCCCTGGGCTGCCAGGCCCCGTCCTGCCTCTCAATCTGGCCAAGAACCCGCTGCTGCCCTCGCCCTTTGGGGCTGGCGGACTGGGCTTGCCTGTGGTCTCCCTCCTTGCTGGCGCAGCTGGTGGCAAGGCCGAGGGGGAGAAGGGGCGTGGGTCGGTGCCCACCAGGGCCCTGGGCATGGAGGGCCACAAGACGCCCCTTGAAAGGACGGAGAGCAGCTGCTCCCGGCCAAGCCCCGATGGACTCCCCCTGCTGCCAGGCACCGTGCTGGACCTGTCCACGGGCGTCAACTCAGCTGCCAGCAGCCCAGAGGCGTTGGCCCCTGGCTGGGTGGTCATCCCGCCGGGCTCGGTGCTGCTCAAACCGGCTGTGGTGAACTGAGCCCATCCTGCGGACAGTTGTGGTGCCCCCCCGGCAGCTCCCGGCACTGCCCCCGACGAACGGAAACTCTTCTGTGAAATAGCAATAATGTCCTACTGCCCGGGCAGCCCCAGCCCAGCCCGCCGGGAGCAAGGATGGTGCTAGGTCATTCATGGCTGGCCTCCCAGCCCCCGGGTGGGGACCTGGCCTGTCATGCAGGGAGAGCTGTGCTCCTGGGTGCTGAAGCCTCGCTCCTGTCTGTCCCCCACCACCTGGCCCTCAGCTTCTGAGAGGCTTTCCCCTGCCCGACCTCCTCCCGTTTCCCTCTCCCACCCTGGCACCTCCCTCACCTAGTGACCACCCATGGCAAGTTGCCCTCTCCCAGCAGAGGGGGTGGGTGGGGTGGCATCTGCCCTCCCTGCTAGCACCAGGCTCCCCCTTCCTGAGAGGAGCCCCCAGGGACCAGAGGCCTGCCCTTCCCTCCTAGGCTTACCCAGCCCCTGCCCTGGGGGCTCCTTGGACCCCTTTCCCTCTGACCCTGCCTCCAGAGGGAAAGCAAGACAGATGCAGGCCCCTGCAAAGCCCCAGGTAGAAGCATGCCCCCCAGGACAAGGCGCCTCCCACTAGTTAGGAGGAGGCCCGCTCTGCAGCCGCCGTCCTCACCCCAGGCCAGGCCTGCAGTACCAGACGGGATAGCTGGCCACTCCACCCCTGCACCCCAGGGTCTCCTCCCTCTACCTTTTGGGGCACCCTGGGAGCGTGGGAAGCAGGTCCGAGGGCCCCTGAGCTGGCAAGGGGAGGTGCCAGGCCAGCTGTGGTGCCAAGATACTGAGTGACCTGGGCCCTGGCTCAGGGAGCATGTGGGGCCAGGCCCAGCGCCCCGTCTTCCTCCTTCTACCCCCGCTGGGCCTGGCCTGGGCAGCGCCCCCTGCAGAGGCCTTTGGGTCCTTGGTCCTGTAACAGGAAGGGGGAGGCTGGCTGGGGACGACCGACCACAGGCTGGGACACAGCTCCTGGTCTGGGGGCTCCAAGTGACAGCATGCAGGGGAGGGGGCTCCCAGTCAGTGCTGTGTTGGGAGCTTTCTGGAGGCTGTGGACTGAAGGCCTTGAGGGAAGCAGTGGCTGGAGGAGGGTGCTGGACCCATGACACGTTGCTTCCTCTGGCTTTTCCCTGCTGGGCCGCTTTCTCAGAGGCACTTCCCCACCCCTAACACCCAGTGGGCCCCCCCAGGTTCTGTGCCACTCAGAGGGACCCTGGCAGGGGCCAGAACCACTTAAGGGTGGTGCTGGAGGGCCTTGTGCCCCAGTCCCATCCCAGGACGCCCTGAGGGATGGACGCAGCCATGCACCCCCCATCTGGGGCCTCTCCCTGCTCCCTCTCCCACCTGGCAGCTGGGAGTTCTGGCTTCTAGGCCTGCCCTGTCACCAGGCCTCTGAGTGGCCAGGCCCTTCCACCTCCCCATCTGTAAAACGAGGCAGCTGCCCGGACAGCCTTGGGGTCCTTAGTGGCCCTGCAGGTCCTCTGGCAGCTCTGCTGACCCCACCCTCTCCCGGACTGCCCTTCTGTCCCAGAGGGGTCACCCTGACCCGGCCCACCTTGCCACTGGGCTTTGGACTCCAGCCCTGACAGGGCCCAGCCACACTGGCTCTGCCCCTCGAAGGGGCTATGAGCAAGGTAGGAGGGAGCTGGTCTCCTTTCTTCGGGCCCCACCCAGGCCCTGAGCACCCCCCACCCCTGTGAGGGCCCCAGGCCTTAAGTCCCTGGCGGGGTCATGGGTTTGCGACTTGAGCAGAGCGGAGGAACAGGGCACTGGAAGGCCGACGAGCTCAGCATGCGACTCGGTGACGGACCAGGCTCGGCAGGGCCGGTGTACTTTTTGTGGTTGTCATTGGTGTGTTGTTGCACATTCCAGGACGTCAGTATTTTAACAGGTTCTAAGTGCCTTTCTATCGTAGCTTATGTTTTCCTCCTCTTGGCTCCATTGCTGTTAGCATAGAGTTTTAAAAAAAGAGATAAGCTAATGACTATAACAATATATTCCTCCATGGGAGAGGAAGTTTATAAAGAAACAATAAAAGTGAGTTGCAAAGATGGCTTGTATGTCGTGGATGTGCCAGGAACCC